GGACGCCGGCCGACCGGGTGTCTGCATACTGTGGGCGGCCTTTCCAAGTGTGGGGAGCGGCCTCCGAGAACGGTGTCCATGACACAGGGCGGGAAGAGATAAGGCCTAGGGAAGGCGCCCCTCGGGCCTATCCACCTCTTCTGGGGCTCGGCACTAGGAAGCAGCTTCCCTCTCAGGCCCCTTTGTCTCCAAGCCGTTCCAAACTGAGTACCGGGAGACGACACAAAGGGAGGGCGGTGACGGATGGCGCAGGCGCGGGAGCCGCCTAGGCTGCTGGGAGTGGTGGTCCGGCCGCGGAATGGGTAGGTCTCCCGCGCACTCTGCGGCCGCAGCTCAAAGGACACCGAGAGGGTGCCAGTGCGCATGCGCCGCCACTTCCGCCCGTGCCCGGCCCTCCCCTTCCTTCCGCCTCCCGGAGGACTTGGGTTTCTAGTAGTAAGAGTCCGGGGGGCATTACTCACGGTCTCCCCGCCTCCTCTTCATCGTGATTGGGCTGTCAAAGTGATGTTGGCAAGTAGATTGGCTACTGCGGTTGCCAGTTCTGTTTCGGGCCCTACTTATACTGCTCTGTGGGGCGGGGACGAAGAGTCAGGGGCTGAGGAGCGAGTTGCGGTAGTTGCTGTGTACCATGGTCTCGGAGGTTTCTGTCCCGCGGCCCGTTAGGTCCTGGTCGGGTTTTCAGCGAAGCAGGCCGCTCCCCTGCGTTTCCCAGCGGGCGTGCTGTGCCGCCCAACAGGCTCTGCCTCCAAGTGCCAAAAACTCCTAGTAAAGTTTGCGCCTCGCCCGCCGTCCACACCCCAGCGGCCCTGACGCTGTCCCCTCCGCGACCCTCGCCTCTGGAAAAAGTGACAGGCAAGGCCACGCCCCCGCGAGGGCCGGCCTGGAGCCCGCAGCCCCCAGGGCCTGGGACGGTGAGGGGCGTGAATGCGGCGGGGGGCGGGGCCGTTGCCGGGGGAGGGGGCCGGGGCGCATGCGCGCTGCGCAGCGGGGCTGAATGTTTCCCAAGTGTTTGAAACTGGTATTTGGGTTTTCCACGTTGGACAAGTGCGGCTCGGCGGCCAGCGGAGCGCGCCCCTTCCCGCTGCCCGCTCCGCTCCTCTCTTCTACCCAGCCCAGTGGGCGAGTGGGCAGCGGCGGCCGCGGCGCTGGGCCCTCTCCCGCCGGTGTGTGCGCGCTCGTACGCGCGGCCCCCGGCGCCAGCCCCGCCGCCTGAGAGGGGGCCTGCGCCGCCGGCCGGGGCGTGCGCCCGGGAGCCACCGCCACCGCGGCCCGCGCCCTCAGGCGCTGGGGTCCCCGCGGACCCGGAGGCGGCGGACGGGCTCGGCAGATGTAGCCGCCGGGCCGAAGCAGGAGCCGGCGGGGGGGCGCCGGGAGAGCGAGGGCTTTGCATTTTGCAGTGCTATTTTTTGAGGGGGGCGGGGGGTGGAGGAAGCGGAAAGCCGCGCCGAGTCGCCGGGGACCTCCGGGGTGAACCATGTTGAGTCCTGCCAACGGGGAGCAGCTCCACCTGGTGAACTATGTGGAGGACTACCTGGACTCCATCGAGTCCCTGCCTTTCGACTTGCAGAGAAATGTCTCGCTGATGCGGGAGATCGACGCGAAATACCAAGGTACGGCCGGGTGATGGATGGGCGGGGGCGGCTCGCGAGTGACGCCTGTCCTTCTTGCCCCCAGAGATCCTGAAGGAGCTAGACGAGTGCTACGAGCGCTTCAGTCGCGAGACAGACGGGGCGCAGAAGCGGCGGATGCTGCACTGTGTGCAGCGCGCGCTGATCCGCAGCCAGGAGCTGGGCGACGAGAAGATCCAGATCGTGAGCCAGATGGTGGAGCTGGTGGAGAACCGCACGCGGCAGGTGGACAGCCACGTGGAGCTGTTCGAGGCGCAGCAGGAGCTGGGCGACACAGCGGGCAACAGCGGCAAGGCTGGCGCGGACAGGCCCAAAGGCGAGGCGGCAGCGCAGGCTGACAAGCCCAACAGCAAGCGCTCACGGCGGCAGCGCAACAACGAGAACCGTGAGAACGCGTCCAGCAACCACGACCACGACGACGGCGCCTCGGGCACACCCAAGGAGAAGAAGGCCAAGACCTCCAAGAAGAAGAAGCGCTCCAAGGCCAAGGCGGAGCGAGAGGCGTCCCCTGCCGACCTCCCCATCGACCCCAACGAACCCACGTACTGTCTGTGCAACCAGGTCTCCTATGGGGAGATGATCGGCTGCGACAACGACGAGTGCCCCATCGAGTGGTTCCACTTCTCGTGCGTGGGGCTCAATCATAAACCCAAGGGCAAGTGGTACTGTCCCAAGTGCCGGGGGGAGAACGAGAAGACCATGGACAAAGCCCTGGAGAAATCCAAAAAAGAGAGGGCTTACAACAGGTAGTTTGTGGACAGGCGCCTGGTGTGAGGAGGACAAAATAAACCGTGTATTTATTACATTGCTGCCTTTGTTGAGGTGCAAGGAGTGTAAAATGTATATTTTTAAAGAATGTTAGTAAAGGAACCATTCCTTTCATAGGGATGGCAGTGATTCTGTTTGCCTTTTGTTTTCATTGGTACACGTGTAACAAGAAAGTGGTCTGTGGATCAGCATTTTAGAAACTACAAATATAGGTTTGATTCAACACTTAAGTCTCAGACTGATTTCTTGCGGGAGGAGGGGGACTAAACTCAACCTAACACATTAAATGTGGAAGGAAAATATTTCATTTAGCTTTTTTATTTTAATACAAGTAATATTATTACTTTATGAACAATTTTTTTTAATTGGCCATGTCGCCAAAAATACAGCCTATAGTAAATGTGTTTCTTGCTGCCATGATGTATATCCATATAACAATTCAGTAACAAAGGTTTAAAGTTTGAAGATTATTTTTTAAAAAGGTAAATGGTTAAATTTTACATGACAGATATTTTATCTATTGGCCTGTTCCCCAAATGGCCATTTTAAAATGCTTGGGTACACTTCTCTTAAGTGGTCTAGTCAAGGAACCTCAAGTCATGCTTTTGCTATCACCAATCATAGTGTACCCATCTTTAATTTATATCAGGTGTATAAATGTACATTTCCAAATGAACTTGCACTTGTTATATTATAATTGGAAGTGCAGTCAGCAGATGCTGTTGTGAAGCTAATGTCACAATTATGTGCAAAGGTGTGCTTCCTGCTGTATGTGAGCTGTAAAAATGTTACGTGAAGAAATAAATGAAACTTGGCCAGTTTGTTCCTCTAGTAGTATATTTAATTTTGACATAAGTAACTTTTAAAATTTGTCTTAAAAATTTATACACCAGCAATTTAGACAAAGCCTTAAGCAAATTTTGTATTATTGTTCTCACTTATTATTAATAATGAAGTAGAAGTTACTTAATTGCCAGCAAATAAATACGTGTCAAAAAAGAATCTGTATTCAGACCCTGGGTCAGGAAATTACTGCCCACTTGTCAAGTTCAGCCCACCATCTGTTTGAAGATTATATGAAGTTTAAATTCTAGTGTCCATAAATAAAGTTTCAGCGGAACACAGCCGTGCTTATGTGCGTATGTATTGTCTGACTGCTTTTGCAAAACGGCAGAGTTCAATAGTTGCACCTGAAACCATTTGACTTGACAAGCCAAAACTATTTTCTGGCCCTCTGCAGAAAGGGTTTGCTGACCTCTGATTTAGACTAGCATCTAACATTGATTTGCCCACATATTGAAAGGGTCAGTGGAGTTTTCATTTATTATTTTTTATTTTTTTGAGATTGAGTTCCAGGCTGGAGTGCAATAGCGCAATCTTGGCTCACCGCAACCTCCGCCTCCCAGGTTCAAGCGATTGTCCTGCCTCAGCCTCCCCAGTAGCTAGGATTACAGGCATGCACCACCACGCCTGGCTAATTTTGTATTTTCAGTAGAGACGCGGTTTCTCCATGTTGGTCATGGCTGGTCTCGCACTCCCGACCTCAGGTGATCCACCTGCCTCAGCCTTCCAAAGTGCTGGGATTACAGGTGTGAGCCACCGTGCCCGGCTGGAGTTTTCATTTTTTTTTTTTTTTTTTTTTCTGAGATGGAGTCTCACTCTGTCTCCAGGCTAGAGTGCAGTGGCCCAGTCTTGGCTCACTGCAACCTCTGCCTCTCGGGTTCAAGCGATTCTCTTGCCTCAGCCTCCCGAGTAGCTGGGACTACAGGTGCGTGCCACCATGCCCAGCTAATTTTTGTATTTTTAGTAGAGATGGGTTTTCACCATGTTGGCCAGTATGGTCTCGAGCTCTTGACCATGATCCGCCCACCTCGGCCTCCCACAGTGCTGGGATTACAGGCGTGAGCCACCGTGCGCTGAGTGATACGTGGTTCCCTTTAACTTCGCACATGGTAAAATCAGTTTCTTTCCATGATCTGTTTCACAGTCTCTGTGAAGCTACCTACCACAAAGAAGTAGTGAGTGATGACTTTCTAGAATCTAAGTATATGGCATGTATTTATTATAAGTAAAACATTAAGTTTGCTGATTGTTTACTTGTGATAAACAATTATTGTGAACTTTATTTGTGCTGGACATAAGTGTCTGTTTTACAGTGAAATTCCATTATAGAGGGTTACTTGGTAGAGAAATGCAAATTGTAGTTGGTCATATACTAAAATTTGAACTTTTTACATATCAATACTTACAAATAGGTGTTTATTTTCCCACAAAACTCCAGAACATTTAAGAGTCTCGGGTGTTTAAATTTGATGAGATTTACCCAAACAAATAGTGAACAAAAGGTTTATGAAAATAAGTTATGAAACTAAAATACTTAATAAACATCCAGTGACAATAAAAATAGCTTGAGTCTTTGCTTATATAAAATTTCATGCTAATTTTTCACTTCTATATTAATTGGAGGTAATAATGCAAATTAAGTTATAGAAATGAAGATTCAATGAAATGCAGTTGCTCATCCTGGATTTCTTCATATTCAGTTTTGGTGTAGACAACTGGTGAAGAGAGATGGCTCAGAGGCCAAGCCTTGCAATCTAGGAGCCCAGCCCTGTCCTTTAAGGGCTTGATCTTGAATAAATTGCTTAACAGTTGGTCTATAGTTCTACACTTTTAAAGTATGTTTCACAGAGGGTGGTTCCAATAAATAAATGCACTGGCATATTCAAATGTTGGATAATTTTTCTCTAGCTTTCTTCAAGTTTCTCATAAGGACAGGTGGGTAGCCACTTATTCTTTAAAAAAAAATAGATACAATACAGAGTCGTGTTGGACTGGCAGTCTTAAATCACTCTTGTTATTTCCAGTGGACATTAAAAAAAAATCACAGATAAGTACTTAAAACACTCAAGATTTGGGATTTAGATCATGATTAGATACAATAGAAAGATCCTGGAATCCCGACATGAGGACAAAAATGGTACTGAATTCTTTTTGAAAAATAGATTACTGAAAAGCGATCTAATATAGAACAGTTGCTTTTACTTAGATGTTCAATGCATATTTGTTGTATAATAACCAAGTTATTACAGTTCAGATAAAGGGTCCAAAGTGTTTTCGTTATGATATAATACTTTCTATTGTAAACTGGACTAAAGAAACGTTGTATGTTCAAGGAAGTGTTGAGCAGCCATGGTGTTCCTGGGACAGGCTCCCCAGGTGCTGAGAGAGGTGCTGCAGGAGTCACAGACCTGCAGGCACGCACTTGCCAGTGACTGGGACGTTGGCTGGTGGTTCTCTTTTGGTGTGATTAGAGCTATGTGAGTTGTCTCAATACTTGAGACTGTCGGTGGTTGCCAATGCTGAATAAAGCATTTATCAAAGTAAAAGCCATTTCCTCTTATTATATATTATTTTAGAA